ACAATGTATTTTTCATTACCTCAGGAAAGCTTTCACTGATGTCCCAAGTCCGACTTTGATCTTAATTATTTTATTTTTGACAGACACTTAACCAGCACTTACAAACCACTTTGTAAATATTAATTCATTAGATGCCTACGATAATAATCATAGGAGACAAATATTATTACCCCATTTTACAGGTGAGGAAACAAAGGTATCTATAACTTGCCCAAGCTTATAGATAGTAAGTCACATAACCAGGATTCTAATATTGATAATTTGGTTCCAGATCCCATATTCCCAAGCACTAAGGTATGCAGCCTCCTAGGTACAAGAAGTCTTTTCTAGGTATTTCTATATTACTTTTTATAAATGCATACATTATGACATACTTCGTTTACTTGTCTGCCAATTTTTCTAGCTTGTGAGCTCTGTAAGAGCAAGAATTATCTCTAACTTATTTGTGCCATGTCCTTCTTTATATTTTTAAAATATAAAAGTGAAAAAAGTAATGATATTACCAACTATAGCTGACAACAAGTATTTACAAGAGTGAAGGAGATAATATATTTGTAATTACTCGAGAAATGACTTAAATAAAAAATTATTTCTTCAGTTCAGAATATTTTAACAGATCCTTTAGTGCCGAGCATTCAAAACAGTGATAATGCAGTGTATGGACTTTTCTGGATTCAAATTCAAACAAACCAACAGCAAAGGACATTTTGGAGAGAACTGGGGAAAACCAAATGCAGTATAAATTACACCAAGGAATTATTGCTCAAGTTGTTGATTGTGAACGTTTTATTACAATTATCTTTTAGAAGGCCTTACCTATTAAAAATACTTAGTGAAGTATTTAAAGGAAAAAAAATGATGTCTGGGATTTGTTTCGAATGTTCCGGATGTATTTATGAATTACTTTTTCAAAGAGGAAAACTTTTTTAATGAAAAAAAAAACATGGAGACACATGGTGGCGCTACAGGATAAGACGAAAACAGTACATAGGCTGGCACGGTGAGCTTCGCTATTCAGGAGAACAGAAAGCATCCAACCCACTGAAAAGACAGGCATTAAAGGAGCTTCGCCTACAGAGCTGCTGGAGGATACACTCTCCAGGGGGTTCCTGTTAAAAACCAGAGCTTCAGCTTCCAAAATTACGGCTGAGCTTCAGTTTTTCCACAAGAGATTGCCTAAAGGAACCATGGAGATCAGAGGGGCACTCGATCTGCGAAAAAGGCAAGTTCTAATATTCCTTGTTTTGCTGGGATTGTCTCGGGCAGGTACTGAATCTGCACACTATTCTGTGGCAGAGGAAACAGAAATTGGCTCTTTTGTGGCTAATCTAGCGAGGGACCTAGGGCTGGGGGTGGAGGAGCTGTCTTCACGTGAAGCCCGGGTAGTGTCTGATGATAATAAAAAGTATTTGCACCTTGATTTGCTGACTGGGAATTTGCTCCTAAATGAGAAACTAGACCGAGACGAGCTGTGTGGCTCCACCGAGCCCTGTGTGCTGCATTTTCAGGTGGTTTTGGAAAACCCTTTACAGTTTTTTCGGTTTGAGCTGTGTGTCAAAGACATAAATGATCACTCCCCTACATTTCTAGACAAGGAAATACTTATTAAAATATCAGAAGGTACCACTGTTGGAGCTACCTTTCTAATGGAGAGTGCTCAAGATTTGGATGTCGGAAGCAACAGTCTCCAAAACTACACAATTAGCCCCAATTCTCACTTCTACATTAAAATTCCCGACAGTAGTGACAGAAAGATATACCCAGAGCTGGTCCTAGATAGAGCTTTAGATTATGAACAGGAAGCTGAACTCAGATTAACACTCACAGCAGTGGATGGTGGATCCCCGCCCAAGTCTGGGACAACTTTGGTTCTCATCAAGGTGTTGGACATCAATGATAATGCCCCTGAGTTTCCTCAGAGTCTCTATGAGGTGCAAGTCCCCGAGGACAGACCCCTTGGCTCCTGGATTGCCACCATCTCAGCTAAGGATCTGGATGCAGGAAACTATGGAAAAATATCTTACACATTTTTCCATGCATCAGAAGATATTCGTAAAACATTTGAAATTAATCCAATATCTGGGGAAGTTAATTTGAGATCACCCCTGGATTTTGAAGTAATACAGTCCTACACTATAAATATTCAGGCAACAGATGGTGGGGGTCTTTCAGGAAAATGCACCCTTCTAGTTAAAGTTATGGATATAAACGACAACCCACCAGAAGTGACCATATCGTCGATTACAAAGAGAATTCCAGAGAATGCCTCAGAGACCCTAGTAGCTCTTTTTAGTATCCTAGACCAAGACTCTGGAGACAATGGGAGGATGATTTGCTCTATTCAAGATAACCTCCCTTTTTTCCTGAAACCGACCTTCAAGAACTTTTTCACTCTAGTTTCTGAAAAAGCACTGGACAGAGAGAGCCAAGCCGAGTACAACATCACGATCACCGTCACAGACTTGGGGACACCCAGGCTGAAAACCGAGTACAACATAACCGTGCTGCTCTCTGACGTCAATGACAACGCCCCCACCTTCACCCAAACCTCCTACACCCTGTTCGTCCGCGAGAACAACAGCCCCGCCCTGCACATCGGCAGCGTCAGCGCCACAGACAGAGACTCAGGCACCAACGCCCAGGTCAACTACTCGCTGCTGCCGCCCCAGGACCGGCACCTGCCCCTCGCCTCCTTGGTCTCCATCAACGCGGACAATGGCCACCTGTTTGCCCTCAGGTCGCTGGACTACGAGGCCCTACAGGAGTTCGAGTTTCGCGTGGGCGCCACAGACCGCGGGTCCCCGGCGTTGAGCAGCGAGGCGCTGGTGCGCGTGCTGGTGCTGGACGCCAACGACAACTCGCCCTTCGTGCTGTACCCGCTGCAGAACGGCTCCGCGCCCTGCACCGAGCTGGTGCCCCGGGCGGCCGAGCCGGGCTACCTGGTGACCAAGGTGGTGGCGGTGGACGGCGACTCGGGCCAGAACGCCTGGCTGTCGTACCAGCTGCTCAAGGCCACGGAGCCCGGGCTGTTCGGCGTGTGGGCGCACAATGGCGAGGTGCGCACCGCCAGGCTGCTGAGCGAGCGCGACGCGGCCAAGCACAGGCTGGTGGTGCTGGTCAAGGACAATGGCGAGCCTCCTCGCTCGGCCACCGCCACGCTGCACGTGCTCCTGGTGGACGGCTTCTCCCAGCCCTACCTGCCGCTCCCTGAGGCGGCCCCGGCCCAGGCCCAGGCCGACTCCCTCACCGTCTACCTGGTGGTGGCATTGGCCTCGGTGTCGTCGCTCTTCCTCTTCTCGGTGCTCCTGTTCGTGGCGGTGCGGCTGTGCAGGAGGAGCAGGGCGGCCTCGGTGGGTCGCTGCTCGGTGCCCGAGGGTCCCTTTCCAGGGCATCTGGTGGACGTGAGCGGCACCGGGACCCTGTCCCAGAGCTACCAATACGAGGTGTGTCTGACAGGAGGTTCCGGGACAAATGAGTTCAAATTTCTGAAGCCGATTATCCCCAATTTTCAAGTTCATGACACTGGTAGGAATATGGGGGAAATCGAGAACTTTCGAAATAGCTTTGGACTTAACATTCAATAAAACAATTTATTTTAAATGTCTAATTTTTGGTTATTCTTGGCAAGCTGATGGTACTTTTTGCATAATCTTTTGTGGATTCTTGGTTGTACTGTAGTTGCATGCATGATTATAGCTCTTGTTTTTCTCACAGTTTCTTTAAAAATCTTTATTAGTGGCTATAATGACGTGGAAATGTAATCTGTGTTTTCTGGTTTTTCATTTATTTGGCCAAAATGTTATATTAATGGAGTTATTGCTATTTTTGCTGTGATAATGGTATTATGCAAGACCATATTCTCAATTATTTGGATATGCAAACTAAAGTATTAAGAGCTAATGTCATTATATATGTAACTTAAATCTAGACACCATCAAAGCATAAAATAAAAATAAAAAGCGTTGCTGAATCTGGGTCGAAAATGTAGTGCGTTTATCCCACTATTCTCTCTGAAAATGTTCTTTAGAAAGGGTAACAAAGATGCTATCCCTCCATTTTCAGTTCTGGAGAACCTTATTAGTTTTTCAAATATTTACTTTATGATGAAACTTAAGTGGTCACATTGGAAATTATTAATTTCTTAAGTAATTTTTTCTGTAACTGCTTTTGTTGATAATCCTGTTGTGGAGGAAGAGTCTTATAATGCTCTGGGCTTTGCTGTCACTCTTTGGTTTTCTTAATTTAATTCTATTTATTTATGTTTTTTGAGACAGGGTCTCATTCCATTGACCTGGCTGGAATGCAGTGGCACCATCATGGCTCACTGCCGCCTTGACTTCCTGGGTTCAGGTGATTCTCCTGCCTCAGCCTCCTGAGTAGCTGGATCACCAGCACAGGCCACTACGGCCTGGCTAATTCTTTTGTATTTTTTTTGTACAGATGGAATCTTGCCATGTTTCCCAGTCTGGTCTGGAACTCCTTGGCTCAAGCGATCTGCCCGCCTTAGCTAGTTTTTTGTTTTTGTTTTTTGAGACAAAGTCTCACTTTGTTGTCCAGGCTAGAGAGTAGTGGCAGGATCTTGGCTCACTGCAGCCTCGACATCCTGGGCTCAGGCAATCCTCCTGCTTCGGCCTATTAAATAGCTCAAACTACAGGCACCCGCCACGATGCCTAGCTAAATTTTTGTATATGTGGTAGAGATGGAGTTTTGCCATGTGGCCCAGGCTAGTCTCGAACTCCTGAACTCAAGTGATCCACCTGCTTTGGCCTCCCAACGTGCTAGGATTACAGGCATGAGCCATTACGTCTGGCCTAGTTTTCTTTAAATACACCGTGTTTACTAGCTTAAATTTTGTGTTGTTTATTACTAAAGCAGAAAATAATTTAGGGTCTTATCCTGGGTAAAATAGCCTTCCATCAGATGAGTACAAAGCAAGAACTTCATAAGAAATTGAAATGAAGATTCAAACTGTTAAAGAAATGATTTAGTTTCACTTTCCTATTAATTATTGAGTAAATATAAAACATCATTAACACTTTGTGGCCTCTCTCAGATGCCTACAAAGAAGGAATGGGTAGGCATTTATGGTTTATAGTTGCCTCATCATGTAACATATTATATCTCAGCTCTAAAAGAAAGTTCTATAGAAGATTATAGATAGAGATTTTGATAACTGGAATGTAGTATGGATATAGGGCTGGTGTACATATACATTTTGAAATTGCTCTTACAAGATTAAATACTATTATAGACCAGATGATGTAGTAAAATGGAATTTCACTTGCCATTGTGAAATAGGTGAAACAAATTCCAGTTTCCTTAGATTTCTTCCCTCTACTTTATGCAATTATCACTGATTTTATTTTTCGTTGTAACAAGTAGTTATTTGTTGTGTGGATTTCTTAAAATTGACATTTAAACAATAAAATCCTGAAAAGAATATTTGGGTCCCCTTTTTCCCTCAGAGTCATA